TCAAAGACTTGTGAGGGTTAAAATAATGTGCAAAGTGAAAGGCTAGGCATAATTCCTGACATAGAACTCGATAAGAGGTAGTGGCTATGGCAGTGACTGTGGTCCTGCACACTTCATTCCGAAGCAGCAGCTCCAATTCATTTAAGCTAACAGTTTACACTCTAGACGTAAAGCCTGGTAGGGTTCAAGCGTCCCTAACTCGCCACAAAAACGGACATTTCGGCTTTTTCCCCTAAGATCCAGGAAGGCAGCTCAGGTGTAAGGGGATGAAAAGTACGGAACCCCGAGGACACATCAACTCTACAAAAAGTACCAAGACACACGGTTTGGACGAAATGCCCCTCGCCTTGGCAAACTTTCCACACCTCACCCGGCATGAGAGAAACAGCCTATTCCTAAGGAACGGAGCGCGCACTCCCGACGAGACGCCCGTGCGCTCCCGAGTCCGTTATTGTGTCAACGCTCCCGGGTCTGACAGAAGCCTCCAGGCTCGGCATCCCCGAGGGAGTTGGCCGGAGGCTTCGCGCTTAGGACCCTGGTCTGGAGGCCCCGGGCGTTTCTGGAAACGGGAATTCCGGGGGAGGGGACTGGGGGATGGAGGGAGTCCTGGACGAGGGGTGGGATTACCCGGCTGCCGCTGTCGCCTGGATGGTCTCCGCGGCCGTCCCGGGCATAGTCGGCGCGGGACTCCCCCCGGCTGCTGCCTCTGAAGCCGGCCGGGCCCGGCGGGAAGAGTCGTCGGCCCCGCGGTGGCGACGGGGAGCCGCGACGGGCCCGAGGCGGGGACGGGGAGACGCGACGACCCCGTGGCGGGGACGGCGAGGCCCGGCGGCCGCGGTGCCCTGAGGGCGAGCGGGGTCGGCGAGCCGGGGTCCGCGACGAGGAGCCGGAGGGCGGAGGCGGCGGTGAGCTGCGGCGAGCCGGGCCTGAGGAGGAGCCAGAGCTGCGGCCGCTGCGCGGGCCGCCCCCGCCGTCGTCTTTAGGCCGGTGGGAAGAGACGGAGGAGCGAGCGCTGCTGCGGTACATGGTTCTTGCAGCGGCGGCCACGGCGACAGCTCTGACCCGGGGGCGCCCTAGACGACAGCTCTGACCCGGGGGCGCCCTAGACGCAGGCTCGGAGCGCGCCGCCGCAGCTGCAGCCGCCGCCACCTCGGCCGCTGCGCGCCGCCTCAGCCGCGGGAGCAGCCCCCTCCCCTCGGCCCCGCGTCGCCCCGGGGGCCCGGCCGAGCGCGCCCCCGCGGCTGGCGGTTGGAGGGCGCGAGCACGCGTCCGACACACCCCCCCCCGCCTCCGGGGTTCCCCGCTCCTCCACTCAGGGAGCGGCCGCAGGAACCAAGAAAAGTGGGGAGGAGCACAGACGCCGGCGCGAGGCTGGGCGAGGGGAGGGGAAGCGAAGCGCGCGCCCTGAGCTCTGCACGCCCCGCCTCCGAATCCTCAAGATGGCGGCCGCAGAGCCGCCCACTTCCCCCTCCCGCGGCCGCCACGTGACCCCTGTGGCCTCCGCGCGGGGTGGGCGGAGCGGAAGGAAGGGCTTCTCTGGAGAGGGATCTGGTTTTCCGGGGATGCTCCAGGCCTCTGGACTTAGGGGTTTGGAGACCGTGCGGAGGTGTCTTCGCTCTTTCGTGCCGCCCCTCAAGCCTCTTAATTTAGGGATGGACACGAAATGGTTGAAAACCATTCGTGATAATATAAACGGGCCTGTAAACGTTAGCTGTGTGGGAGGTTACGGACCCCGGCAGGAGCGCCCACCGAAATCCTGTCCCCAGCTGAAGCAACACGACCCGCATCAGTTTACTTTCCAGTTTGCCTAATTTCTAGAGGTTGAAATTGAGGATAGGAAAGTACGAGGTGGAGGTGGTGGGCCAGAATCAAACCCAAAATAGACGTTGTCAGGCCTCTGAGCCCAAGCTAAGCCATCATATCCCCTATGACCTGCACGTATACATCCAGATGGCCTGAGGCAACTGAAGAGCCACAAAAGAAGTGAAAATAGCCTTAACTGATGACATTCCACCATTGTGATTTGTTCCTGCCCCACCCTAACTGACAGGATATATTCTCCCCCTTGCCCTTAAGTAGGTGCTTTGTAATATTCTCCCCCGCCCTTAAGAATGTACTTTGTACACCTATCCCAAACCTATAAGAACTAATGATAATTCCACCACCCTCTGCTGACTCCTTTTTCGGACTCAACCCGCCTGCACCCAGGTAAGATAAACAGCCTTGTTGCTCACACGAAGCCTGTTTGGTGGACTCTCTTCACACGTTTTCGAGCTGTTTTCTGACTAAAGTACTTGTGGTCATGGTGGAGGTCCTTCATTACCAGGGGCCCACATCATGACCAACTGGAGGCGTGGCAAGTTTTTGTAAGAGATCCAGGCATGCCCCCTCCCCTGGCCTAAGTCCAGAATTTTCCTAGATGCCAATCTCAGGGCCCTGCATCCTAAATACAAAAGTGGGCCAGGCGCAAAGGGTCACGCCTATAATCCCACCATTTTGGGAGGCCGGGGCAGGAGGATTGCTTGAGCCTGAGAGTTCGAGACCAGCCTGGGCAACGTAGAAGGACCTCCATTTCTAAAAAAAAAAAAAAAAAATTTGCCGAGTGTGGTGGCACGTTCCTGTACCCCAGCTACTCGGGAGGTTGAGGCTGCGGTGAGCTGTGATCATGCCACTGCACTCCAGCCTGGGTGACAGAGTGAGACCCTCTCTCAAAAAATACATCCATATATATATATATCCATTTCCATACGTTCTTATAATGGCATATACTCAGTAAAAATGTATAAAATTTTTACTAGTTGACTACTTTTACCCAGCTTCACATTTTATATAATTTATATAAAATAAGAAACCAATAACATTTTAATGAAAAAAATAATAAAAATATGCCAGAGGTGTATGCCCTGTCTTTATTAGAGTATATATGGATTTTGGTTACCCATACTTTTGGTGGGACTTAATAAATGTGAAAAAAATGTAAATCAGTGTGTATAGATACTTGGAGTCAATAAATTTTAAATCATGTTTGTTATATTCTGTATCAACTTTTACTCCTCAACCCAT